TTAATCCAGGCCCGAACCTCAGTTCCCTCAAGATAAAGTTGGGGTGATTATGGCACCTTTCTCAGGATTAGGTTGTGAGGCTCAGATGCCATCATGCAATCATGGCAGGCACACGGGGGCCCCTCTTCAAACGTCTGTGCGCTTCCCTTGTGCCCCGCCCTGGCACACAGCCGCCCCCGCGGAGCCCAGGGATCCCAGCCCGGCAGTCCTCCGTCAGCTGCTTCTGTTTGGATGGCGGGGACGGCTGGGCCGACAGAGAGGCCCATTGTCTCCGTCCTCTGGGGCTCTATTGTTGGGGCCTCCTCCTGGGTTGCAGCCCCACGGACAACCCCAGCTGTCGCTTGGGCCTGGCTCAGCTTACCCCGGCGGTGAGGGTGCGGGTCGGGGACGGAGACGCGTGCACCCTGAAGACAGTAACTAGGCCTGCTCTACAGAGGGAAACGCAGGCTCTGAGAGCCTACATGTCTTCGCCGGGAGTGCTTGTCCCGGAGCTGCTCGCAGACTGGGCCGGGGGTGGGCTCGGGTCGGAGAGGTCACGGGGCTCCTTAGGTCACAGGCGGCAGGGCCAGAGAAACTCCCCCGCCCCTACGTTTAACTCGCGGAAACAAGGGCCCAGAGAGCCCAGACGCCAGCCCAAGGTCACACAGCGAAGCCCCGGCACAGCCCGCCGGGAACCTGTCGTTTCTAACCCCCAGCCTCTCGCCGTTTCTACCCAGCTTGGGAAGCGCAGGAACAGGACATACGGTGGTCGCGCCCCTTCCGCGAGGCCGGGGTGAAACCCGCTTGGCCCTCCCGCCAGGGGGCGGAGCTTCCGAACCAGGCGGGATTCCACCGGGTATTTGCCTGCGGAGGCGGGACTTCGGGCTTGATGGGCGTTGGGGGTGGCCTTCCTGCGGGCAGGCTCTCTGTGTCGCAACACTGGCGGGGCGGGCCAAATCGGCCAGAGCTCTGCCCCCAGAGGACGCGGCTAAGCCCGGGGGCGTGTCCTGGGCTGGCCCCACCCGCGCCCCGCCCCGCCCCGCCCGGTCGCGGAGCTGCGGCCAGCTTTGGGAGGGCCGGCCCCGGGATGTGAGTGCCGCGGGGCGAGGGCGGGGGTGGGCTCCCAGGGGTCCCGGTGGGCGGGCGCGCTAGGGCGAGGGCGGGGACGGCCGGGCGGGCGCGCCAGGTAAGGGCCCAGATTTGCTGGTGAGGGGTGAGCAGCTGTGCGTCTGTCTTTTTCCACACGGTAGGCTACACACAACCCAGCTGTACCAGCATGTGCCAGAGACACGCTGGCCAATCGTGTACTCGCCGCGCTACAACATCACCTTCATGGGCCTGGAGAAGCTGCATCCCTTTGATGCCGGAAAATGGGGCAAAGTGATCAATTTCCTAAAAGGTATGGAAGGTCCCCCTTGGACTCTCATCTGCGGGGAAGCAGGATGCTCCCTCTGTGGTTTCAGAAGAGAAGCTTCTGTCTGACAGCATGCTGGTGGAGGCGCGGGAGGCCTCGGAGGAGGACCTGCTGGTGGTGCACACGAGGCGCTATCTTAATGAGCTCAAGGTACAGGATGTCGGGCCTGGGGGGCTGCGGGCCCGTTATCTTCCTCCCCAACTTCCTTGTGCAGAGGAAGGTGCTGAGGCCCCTTCGGACCCAGACAGGAGGAACCATAATGGTAGGTGGGGTGGGGGGGCATGGCTGGGCTGGTGCGCCCCCTCACCCTCTGCTTGTCTCCAAAGGCGGGGAAGCTGGCTGTGGAGCGAGGCTGGGCCATCAACGTGGGTGAGTGCTGGGAATGTCCTCGGGAATGTCCATCTGAGCAGCACCGCTCTCTGCCCTTCCGCAGGGGGTGGCTTCCACCACTGCTCCAGCGACCGTGGCGGGGGCTTCTGTGCCTATGCGGACATCACGCTCGCCATCAAGGTGTGTCTATGAGCAAGTGGGGTCTCGCCTCCGATCCTCATGTCTACCCTCTCCTCCCTGGCAGTTTCTGTTTGAGCGTGTGGAGGGCATCTCCAGGGCTACCATCATTGATCTTGATGCCCATCAGGTGAGTGCCCTGCAGGGGCTGGACTCTTAGGGACCCGAGAGCGGCTACTGTGACCTCCCCACAGGGCAATGGGCATGAGCGAGACTTCATGGACGACAAGCGTGTGTACATCATGGATGTCTACAACCGCCACATCTACCCAGGGGACCGCTTTGCCAAGCGTAAGCTGCTGCCCCTACCCTCATCTTGGGTGATAAATTGAGGCCATCCATGTCTCTCTCCCAGAGGCCATCAGGCGGAAGGTGGAGCTGGAGTGGGGCACAGAGGATGATGAGTACCTGGATAAGGTGGAGAGGAACATCAAGAAATCCCTCCAGGAGCACCTGCCCGACGTGGTGGTATACAATGCAGGCACCGACATCCTCGAGGGGGACCGCCTTGGGGGGCTGTCCATCAGCCCAGCGGTACGTCCTGACCCTTGGGGCCACGGGAGGGTCTGCCTGAGTCACCCTCCTCTTCCCCTAACAGGGCATCGTGAAGCGGGATGAGCTGGTGTTCCGGATGGTCCGTGGCCGCCGGGTGCCCATCCTTATGGTGACCTCAGGCGGGTACCAGAAGCGCACAGCCCGCATCATTGCTGACTCCATACTTAATCTGTTTGGCCTGGGGCTCATTGGGCCTGAGTCACCCAGCGTCTCCGCACAGAACTCAGACACACCGCTGCTTCCCCCTGCAGTGCCCTGACCCTTGCTGCCCTGCCTGTCACGTGGCCCTGCCTATCCGCCCCTTAGTGCTTTTTGTTTTCTAACCTCATGGGGTGGTGGAGGCAGCCTTCAGTGAGCATGGAGGGGCAGGGCCATCCCTGGCTGGGGCCTGGAGCTGGCCCTTCCTCTACTTTTCCCTGCTGGAAGCCAGAAGGGCTTGAGGCCTCTATGGGTGGGGGCAGAAGGCAGAGCCTGTGTCCCAGGGGGACCCACACGAAGTCACCAGCCCATAGGTCCAGGGAGGCAGGCAGTTAACTGAGAATTGGAGAGGACAGGCTAGGTCCCAGGCACAGCGAGGGCCCTGGGCTTGGGGTGTTCTGGTTTTGAGAACGGCAGACCCAGGTCGGAGTGAGGAAGCTTCCACCTCCATCCTGACTAGGCCTGCATCCTAACTGGGCCTCCCTCCCTCCCCTTGGTCATGGGATTTGCTGCCCTCTTTGCCCCAGAGCTGAAGAGCTATAGGCACTGGTGTGGATGGCCCAGGAGGTGCTGGAGCTAGGTCTCCAGGTGGGCCTGGTTCCCAGGCAGCAGGTGGGAACCCTGGGCCTGGATGTGAGGGGCGGTCAGGAAGGGGTACAGGTGGGTTCCCTCATCTGGAGTTCCCCCTCAATAAAGCAAGGTCTGGACCTGCCTTCCCAGGCCCTTCTGTGGGGGTGAAGGTGGGGAAGGCCTGCGGCGCCCAGATCACTGCCTTAGCAGTAGTCTTGCCTGTTCAGTGCAAGGGGCAGGTTTTGGGGGGAGGAATTCTTAGCGCAAGGACGGGCCTCAGCCCTGTCGCCTCCAGGGGGCCGCTGACCCAGGTGGGGAGAGGGCAGAAGAAGGGTGGGGGACGTGGGCAGGCCAGGCTCACAGGTGGAAATCAGGGATGCAGGGTGGTGCCCAAGCCAGGTCCTGCAGGAACCCAGGCCCAGGGAGGGACCCAGACACTGGTGAGGCGGGGCAGGGGTTCCTGGAGAGAGGGCAGCGAGGATCTCTATCCTGGCCTGGGGATTATGAACATAGGTAGCCGGGGCAGGGCCCTGGGTGGGACTGTGGCCTCCACTGGCCTCACCAAAGTGCCTGGGCCCCAATCCTTCTCCATGCCCAGGGGCCCCAGGTGGGCCAGACCTCTGGCCTGTTCCTCAGCCCTACTCATGGGGACATTCAGGGACCTCCAGGAAGTGGGCGGGGGAGCATCCACCCCTGCTAGCCGGCAGCTGTGGCCCTGATCAAATCAGGGGCTGGGGAGGGAAAGTGGGTCCATTGAGGTGGCCCTGCTCCATCAGCCCCCTACGGGACTTGTGTTCATTACAGTGAGGGGGTGCTCCCACTGTCTCCCGGCCTCCCTAATGCTCCCTCTGCTGCAGGGAGAAGGGTTCCAAGATCACAAAATGTCAACAATGCTGGCCTCCTGGACCAGACCCCGAGGCTCTAACAATGCACTCTGAGATCCCTACCCTTGCCGTTGGTCTCTGTCGCTGACTCGAGGCACCTAACATCCATTCACACCCAACACAGGCCAGCGACTTCTGGGGCTCAGCCACAGACATGGTTTGTCACTGTTGAGCTTCTGTTCCTAGAGAATCCTAGAGGCTTGATTGGCCCAGGCTGCTGTGTGTGCTGGAGGCAAAGAATCCCTACCTCCTAGGGGTGAAAGGAAATGAAAATGGAAAGTTCTTGTAGCGCAAGGCCTGACATGGGTAGCTGCTCAATAAATGCTAGTGTGTTATTTCATCTTCTGAGTCCTGTGGAGTTGGTAATGATTC